GAGGTAATCAAGGCTTCGAGGGGTACAGTGGTGACTGAGGTCACACACTCAGGGCCAGAACCTAGGATTCCTGACTTCAAGTCTAAAACTGTTTCAGCTGTGGATCACTATGTGCAAATGTCTGAGTAAAGGCAAACTTCACTCTCCTTTGGTGATCTGCTTGGCACTGGACTTAGAAGTTTAGATACGTTCATCCTTGCACAGAGACTGTTCTTCCACATATAAAGCAAGCAAAGAGATGGAAGAAGAATTATTAGCTAAACAAAAAGAGGCTGTTAGTGAATCCTGGGCCAAAGAATATATTTTACCAGGTCTAATTACATCAGATTACTTGAATCTTACATCTGGCCAAATTAGGATATTTCCATTTAAGAAAAGAAAACCAAAGATCAATAATGCATGCCTACTCTTGCAAAGAATGCAAAGAACATATAAATGGGTTCTGGTCAGTCTTATAGATATATTTTCCTATAATTACACACTAATTCTTTCTTAAAAATATTTCCCAAAACAGCAAAATTCTACCCTCCTTGGTAAGCAGCAAAGGGACAACACGGGAAACAAAACAAAACAAAACAAAACAAAACAAAACATAAAAACCCTAGACCATTTAAAGACAAGCATGGTGCTTTGTAAAATCTTCGGGGTATCACAGAGGTGCTGAATGCGTGGTTACATCAATGAAAAAACGCCCACTCTTTGAGCCTCCTGAAAAGGAGGCCACAGGACCCCCGGGCGCCAGGGCTTGGGAACCCAGCGCCCCTCCTTGTCTGTGCCATGACAGACAGGTTCAGTGTGACTTGCCAAGGATGGCTCCAAGCAGCTGGGCCATGTAGCCTGAACGCAGCAGAGGGTTGGACGCCTTAGAGCCAGCTGTGGGCACCACAGCCCGACCAGGGAGGCAGCGGGTCTCCCCAGGTTAAGAGGCCAGCGGAGGACGCGCGCGGTCTCCTTGGGGGAGGGTGCGGGTGGGCCGGGCGCGCATGCGCATGGGCGCCATCGCCCGCCGGAAGAGCGGCAGCCCAGGCGCTGCTGCTGGCGCCAGACGGCACCGGCCGCTGGTAGAGCGCGTGCCGCGAGATGCGGCCTCAGGACAGCACCGGGGTCGCGGAGCTCCAGGAGCCCGGGCTGCCGCTAACGGACGATGCACCCCCGGGCGCCACTGAGGAGCCGGCGGCCGCCGAGGCAGCTGGGGCGCCAGACCGCGGTAGGTGCTGGCTCTGCCTTTCCTCGCCGTGTTGCTCCCGCACCGAGCCGGGTGAGTGCGCGGTGTGGATCGGGCTCTGGTCTGCAAGGACTAACCAGAATTTAATCTTTTTCAGAAGCCAAGAAGAAAGCACCCTGTCCTGGACTTGGCTTGTTTTACACATTATTGTCTGCCTTCCTTTTCTCAGTGGGCTCTTTATTTGTTAAAAAAGTGCAAGACGTCCATGCTGTAGAGATTAGTGCGTTTCGATGTGTGTTCCAAATGCTAGTTGTTATCCCTTGCTTAATATACAGAAAGTAAGTATTTTTTAACTGCAAAGTAGAAGATATTTAATATGCATTTCTTCATTTGAATTTACAGAACTGGGTTTATAGGCCCAAAAGGTCAACGAATTTTCCTCATTCTCAGAGGAGTCCTTGGTTCTACCGCCATGATGCTTATATACTATGCTTACCAGACAATGTCCCTCGCTGATGCCACAGTTATCACGTTTAGCAGTCCAGTGTTTACGTCCATATTTGCTTGGATATGTCTCAAGGAAAAATATAGCCCTTGGGATGCTCTTTTCACCGTGTTCACAATCACTGGAGTGATCCTTATCGTGAGACCACCATTTTTGTTTGGTTCCGACACTTCGGGGATGGAAGAAAGCTATTCAGGCCACCTTAAGGGAACATTCGCAGCAATTGGAAGTGCCGTATTTGCTGCATCGACTCTAGTTATCCTAAGAAAAATGGGAAAATCTGTGGACTACTTTCTGAGCATTTGGTATTATGTAGTACTTGGCCTCGTTGAAAGTGTCATCATCCTCTCTGTATTAGGAGAGTGGAGTCTGCCTTACTGTGGGTTGGACAGGCTATTTCTCATATTCATTGGGCTCTTTGGTTTGGGGGGTCAGATATTTATCACAAAAGCACTTCAAATAGAAAAAGCAGGGCCAGTAGCAATAATGAAGACAATGGATGTGGTCTTTGCTTTTATCTTTCAGATTATTTTCTTTAATAATGTGCCAACGTGGTGGACAGTGGGTGGTGCTCTCTGCGTAGTAGCCAGTAATGTTGGAGCGGCCATTCGTAAATGGTACCAAAGTTCCAAATGAAGCATCATTGCTGAAATACATATTTTTTTCAAGTACACCATCACCTAATTCACATACAGCATACGCACACATCTGGAAAATCTGCATTTTCTTCATTGGTTGTATTTAATAAATTGCCTAAAGTACCATTTTTGAATATAGTATGTCTTTAGTTAAGAATAGCTAGTCTGTTTGGTGTAACAATTTTTTGGTAGCTTTGGTTTTGGTTTTGGTTTTTTTTGTTGTTGTTGTTGGGGTCAAGTTGGTGAGAGGAGAGCTCATTGTTTGAAGAAAAACCAAAACATTTTATGGCTAGTAATATTTATGTAATTTTTAAAATGTATTTTTGGTACTGATGGGATATGGGTGGGGAGGCTATTTTAGATATTCTTTTAGCAGTGTAGAGCCTAAGAAACTTGGTTCTACTACCATGATCTTTATAAACTATGCCTTCCAGACAATTGATAATGCTGCTATAATTAGTATTATGTTGATAATTCATTTGCAACCTTATTCTATTTAGGAGGATGAAGTTGAAGCTTAGAATAGGTGCCTGCTTAATGGTGTTAATAATACAAATGAATTGGCCTTATTTTCAAGGATTTTATAAATGATTATCATACTTGTAACTCATATTTGTGCCTTTTCATTTTAATGCTGGAATTTTTATTATGTCACCTCTAAAACACTTAAATTGCCAAATTTGGCTAGTAGTTTTGTTTCAGTGGCATTAGCAACTGCAGCTAGCATACTATAATTTTAATTGTCCTCACTTTTTTTTGAAACTGCACTAAATTTTTCTTAACATTCCAAGATTTCAGATCTCTAAATCACAAAGAGAAATCTTGGCATGACCAGTGTGCACGTTTCCATCCTGAAGTGTTTTCTCTTCACTAGAAATGTGATTTTCTATAAATTCCCCTTGAATTTATAGTGTGATGCCAAATAAAATTTTCTCAGGATCTTATTAGGTTGAACCATATGTAATTGCCAAGATTTTACTATTTTAACTTAGAAAAACCATCGTTTCATATGATTCACCCTAATAGATACCTCCATTATTCTCTAAATGAAATAGAAGACTTTGGAGTATATGTTTTTAAAGTAATTTTTTAAAATATGGTAATGTATTAAACTTATTTTTATAGTTATGAAATTATGTGTAATAATGCTTTATGTTATACATTAAATGTAAAGACTTGTGAATCCATGTTTGATTGACTTTCATAGTTTCCTGCATTGAAATAAAATCACTATGAATTCTAGTTTATCAGCATGATGTTAAATGTCAGTGCCATACCATGATGCAGCACCATGACACTAACGCCATGAATTCAAACAGCACGTTTTACACCTGGAACTTCATCAGACCAATACTTTGCAGTTAGAGAGAATTTAATATCTAGAAAAGCTTGGGAGGTTAGTCAGGACTTAGGGAGTATACATAAATGGTTACTTGTTGTAATGAGCCCTTTATTGGTGAGGTTGCAATAGCTTCCAGCTCTTACTGTGTCAGATGAAGCATCTGTCATTATCTTAAGCCTGCAGAGTTGAAAGGTTATAGGCTCTTTCCTACCCTCTCATCATAATTTTTCCAAAGCAAAGAGGAACTTGGCTTCTGGGGTTCGTGCCTTAGTGAGAAAGAATCTTTTCCAATAGTTCCAATGGGGGAATTTTTGGCTTGCTGATTTTATCAATTGCCTTGACACCTGACAAACCCTAAATGAAGTCTATGTAGGTGAGTCATCTCTGTTCCACCTGATTTACAGTATTGGAATTTAGACTTGCAAAAACATCATTCTGCAAATATCTTAGATAATTACAGAATCAGGAGCATTTGAGAACTCTAGAGGTCTCAGAAATCATCACATAGGGGCCATGCTTCGTAGATAGGGATGATAGAGAGGAGACCTGCCCAAGTTGAATTTCCATGGCCTTCCTCCCTTCCTTAGTTCCATGATAAAGTATGGACAGTAAACCACTACTTGAGCTACCTAAGGTGAATTAACTCTCAGGGAACCCTCTTCCAGTTCTTTACCTTGCACAGTGAAAGAATCAGTGGCACCTAGAAAGTTAAATCCCTTTAGGCCCATACACTAGAGACATGTTTTGTTTGAACAATGTAGTTTAAGTACTTGAATGTCACACTATATAACTGAGGTTAGAGAAAATGTTTCTTCTAGCCCTTACAGGGTGTGATTCTTAAACACAATGTCCAAGGTGTATACAAGGATATGTATTGTAACAACTATGGGTATGTATATTTTGCAGAGCGTAGTTTCTATATCTTGAAAAGGAAAATATTTTCATAAATTGTTTTTATAAGTACTAATAAAATAATATGAAAGAAAGCTATATGTTGGTTGTTATGATTATAGCAAATATAT